GCGAAATGGTATCCAGCATCTCTCAGGCAAATGCCCCCCTCCCAACTCCCTGTGCCCTACAGTTTTATGCCCCCCGCCCCCGGCAAATGTAAACAGATGAGGAAATATGTGTACTTTCAAATCGTCACCCATGTATCATGAAGGTGGGGGATTACTGCAAATCACTTGGAAACCGCTCCCCGGAGGCGTTTAGCGATACCGCCCACCAATACAGCTCAGATGTTCTTAATTTGATCACCCTCCACCTTTTGGGCTGTAATTTTCCAAACAGGCATCTCTCTCATTTGCAAATAAAAGTTACAAATCAATCCACGGGTACAGAATGCTGACTTCCCGACACTCAATTTCACAGGGTGTCTCTTGAAGAGCTGCCAGGTTGTGACCGATAATGGGGGAGAGGGAAAGGCGGACAGCGAAAGCGAGAGAGAGAGAGCGAGAGCGAGAGCGAGAGAGAGAGCGAGAGAGAGAGAGACAGAGAGAGGAGAGAGAGAGAGAGAGAGAGAGAGAGAGACAGAGAGAGAGAGAGAGAGAGAGATCACTTGCTTCCTTGCTTCCTAAGCCGGGATTTTGCCTGCGATGCGCGGCGAGAGGACTGCGGCGGCTGATTTACACAGTTGGCGCGGAGGAGGGGCCGGGGGTGCGGGGGGGACGCGCTGGCGGAGCTCCGGCGATGGGCTGATCTGGGGGCTCCCGAGCGCCGCTCCCTTGGTGCGCGATTTGGGGGCGGCTGATGGATTTGCATTCAGGTTCCAGCCCTGCGTTTCCTATATTGACTCCTTATACACGACCTGGCGCTCCAGTTTAGGAGGAGACGTTGGTAAGTAACGTGTAATCCGATTTTAGTTATTTCCTAGGCCATTAAAGTGGCACTTTTAAAGCAGGTCAGTCTTAAAAGATGCCGCCGCCGCCGCCGCCGCGAGCGTCTCCTTGGCCTGAAACGTTCAGCAGTCCCCTCCCCCTCCCACCCCCCTCCCCCGCACCTTCTCCCGCTCGAGAAGTGAGGGTGCTTGAATGGTGAGCGGTCAGAGGACTCACTCTCTGCCAACGGTATCGCTTCACCTTCGTGCTTTGCCTGAGATCTCCCAAATCCAAGTGGAATTTGGTGTGCACAGCCATACTGTGTATTTGTATCTTCTCTCCCCCTCTCCTTCTTTCCCCCCACCTTCGCCGTCTGACCAATGCTGGGATCTGAGATCTAGTCGCCCCCTTCCTGCCTCCTTTCCGCCTCTCCCCACCCTTTTCTTCTCTCATCTACACGCCACCAACCCCCACTCCCACCCACCTAAAGGGCAAAGAGCAAAGACACCCTGGAAAAGCAAGGGCTAATTCCATCTTCTCGGATGGAAGGAGGCCTCGGGCAGGGATTGCGCTGTGAGTGACAACCTTTGAGGAAGAGAGAAAGAGAGAAATCCAGAGACTGAGCTCAGGCTCTCGGGAACAACGAAGCTCTCCACTGATCCAGAGCACCGAGATTTTAAATCAAAGGAACCTAGTCCTGGGACACTCACTCTGCCTGCCTGCCTACCAACCATCGAGGGCATAGGGAGCTGTGGTCGTGAGCTCCCTGTCGCTGGCATCGCCGCGCTAGGTGCGCGCCCCGCTCTCCCATTGGTATGCAGCGACCATTTCCCTGCAAGTCTCAAAGGTGGAAACATTTAAACGGATTACAAGCGTGATTCGGTAGCCTTTCGGAAAGTTGGTGGCCAGAAGAGGAGAAGCTACAAGGCTACAGTATGATGGATACAATTCAGCTTCGCAGAGAGTTTGCCCCTCCTGCTGGGTAGCCCCTCGCAGCAAACCTCGGAGATCCTGAGCGCTCTGCACCATAGGTACTCGCCGCCATCCTTTCCTACTTCGCCTAGCTAAAAATCTGCATTTTTATTTCTGTTGCAGTTTTGTAATCAACCACGAACGATGAAACCTTCCATAGCTGAGATGCTTCACAGAGGAAGGATGTTGTGGATAATTCTTCTAAGCACAATTGCTCTAGGATGGACTACCCCGATTCCCCTAATAGAGGACTCAGAGGAAATAGATGAGCCCTGTTTTGATCCATGCTACTGTGAAGTTAAAGAAAGCCTCTTTCATATACATTGTGACAGTAAAGGATTTACAAATATTAGTCAGATTACCGAGTTCTGGTCAAGACCTTTTAAACTGTATCTGCAGAGGAATTCTATGAGGAAATTATATACCAACAGTTTTCTTCATTTGAATAATGCTGTGTCTATTAATCTTGGGAACAATGCATTGCAGGACATTCAGACTGGAGCTTTCAATGGTCTTAAGATTTTAAAGAGACTATATCTACATGAAAACAAACTAGATGTCTTCAGAAATGACACCTTCCTTGGCTTGGAAAGTCTAGAATATCTGCAGGCAGATTACAATGTCATTAAACGTATTGAGAGTGGGGCATTTCGGAACCTAAGTAAATTGAGGGTTCTGATTTTAAATGATAATCTCATCCCCATGCTTCCAACCAATTTATTTAAGGCTGTCTCTTTAACCCATTTGGACCTACGTGGAAATAGGTTAAAGGTTCTTTTTTACCGAGGAATGCTAGATCACATTGGCAGAAGCCTGATGGAGCTCCAGCTGGAAGAAAACCCTTGGAACTGTACATGTGAAATTGTACAACTGAAGAGTTGGCTGGAACGCATTCCTTATACTGCCCTGGTGGGAGACATTACCTGTGAGACCCCTTTCCACTTCCATGGAAAGGACCTACGAGAAATCAGGAAGACAGAACTCTGTCCCTTGTTGTCTGACTCTGAGGTAGAGGCTAGTTTGGGAATTCCACATTCGTCATCAAGTAAGGAGAATGCATGGCCAACTAAGCCTTCCTCAATGCTATCCTCTGTTCATTTTACTGCTTCTTCTGTCGAATACAAGTCCTCAAATAAACAGCCTAAGCCCACCAAACAGCCTCGAACACCAAGGCCACCCTCCACCTCCCAAGCTTTATATCCTGGTCCAAACCAGCCTCCCATTGCTCCTTATCAGACCAGACCACCAATCCCCATTATATGCCCCACTGGGTGTACCTGTAATTTGCACATCAATGACCTTGGCTTGACTGTCAACTGCAAAGAGCGAGGATTTAATAACATTTCTGAACTTCTTCCAAGGCCCTTGAATGCCAAGAAACTGTATCTGAGTAGCAATCTGATTCAGAAAATATACCGTTCTGATTTTTGGAATTTTTCTTCCTTGGATCTCTTGCATCTGGGGAACAATCGTATTTCCTATGTCCAAGATGGGGCCTTTATCAACTTGCCCAACTTAAAGAGCCTCTTCCTTAATGGCAACGATATAGAGAAGCTGACACCAGGCATGTTCCGAGGCCTACAGAGTTTGCACTACTTGTACTTTGAGTTCAATGTCATCCGGGAAATCCAGCCTGCAGCCTTCAGCCTCATGCCCAACTTGAAGCTGCTATTCCTCAATAATAACTTACTGAGGACTCTGCCAACAGACGCCTTTGCTGGCACATCCCTGGCCCGGCTCAACCTGAGGAAGAACTACTTCCTCTATCTTCCCGTGGCTGGTGTCCTGGAACACTTGAATGCCATTGTCCAGATAGACCTCAATGAGAATCCTTGGGACTGCACCTGTGACCTGGTCCCCTTTAAACAGTGGATCGAAACCATCAGCTCAGTCAGTGTGGTTGGTGATGTGCTTTGCAGGAGCCCTGAGAACCTCACGCACCGTGATGTGCGCACTATTGAGCTGGAAGTTCTTTGCCCAGAGATGCTGCACGTTGCACCAGCTGGAGAATCCCCAGCCCAGCCTGGAGATTCTCACCTTATTGGGGCACCAACCAGTGCATCACCTTATGAGTTTTCTCCTCCTGGGGGCCCTGTGCCACTTTCTGTGTTAATTCTCAGCCTGCTGGTTCTGTTTTTCTCAGCAGTCTTTGTTGCTGCAGGCCTCTTTGCCTACGTGCTCCGAAGGCGTCGAAAGAAGCTGCCCTTCAGAAGCAAGCGGCAGGAAGGTGTGGACCTTACTGGCATCCAAATGCAATGCCACAGGCTGTTTGAGGATGGTGGAGGTGGTGGTGGCGGAAGTGGGGGTGGTGGTCGACCAACTCTTTCCTCTCCAGAGAAGGCCCCTCCCGTGGGTCATGTGTATGAGTACATCCCCCACCCGGTTACCCAAATGTGCAACAACCCCATCTACAAGCCTCGTGAGGAGGAGGAGGTGGCTGTTTCATCAGCCCAAGAAGCAGGGAGTGCAGAACGTGGGGGTCCAGGGACACAACCACCGGGAATGGGTGAGGCTCTCCTAGGAAGTGAGCAGTTTGCTGAGACACCCAAGGAGAACCATAGTAACTACCGGACCTTGCTGGAAAAAGAGAAGGAGTGGGCCCTAGCAGTGTCCAGCTCCCAGCTTAACACCATAGTGACGGTGAATCACCATCACCCTCACCACCCAGCAGTTGGTGGGGTTTCAGGAGTAGTTGGGGGAACTGGGGGAGACTTGGCAGGGTTCCGCCACCATGAGAAAAATGGTGGGGTGGTGCTGTTTCCTCCTGGGGGAGGCTGTGGTAGTGGCAGTATGCTACTAGATCGAGAGAGGCCACAGCCTGCCCCCTGCACAGTGGGATTTGTGGACTGTCTCTATGGAACAGTGCCCAAATTAAAGGAACTGCACGTGCACCCTCCTGGCATGCAATACCCAGACTTACAGCAGGATGCCAGGCTCAAAGAAACCCTTCTCTTCTCGGCTGGAAAGGGCTTCACAGACCACCAAACCCAAAAAAGTGATTACCTCGAGTTAAGGGCCAAACTTCAAACCAAGCCGGATTACCTCGAAGTCCTGGAGAAGACAACATACAGGTTCTAACAGAGAGAAGAAAATATATTAGTGCTTTTTTTTTTTCAAAAGAAAAGGAAAATAAAAGAAATATATCCCTTGCTCCCTTTACACTTGTCCCAGTAACTCCATCCTCACGATCTTTCCTACCCTGAACAAAACTAAAACCGCATGATAACTAGAGAATACAGATGTATGCTCTCCCCTCTCAGATGCGATTTGGAGGAAGGGCCATACTCAGATCATTAATCAATGAAAGTGCCTTCGCAGACTTTTGCCAGCAAATGTTATCATTATTTTTTTATACTGAAACTTGAGACTTTGACTGTGCCATGTATAAGATATACTGGGGATCATTGTATGGATCCTAATTAAGTAAAATTCAATGTGTCTTTTTATTTTCAGTAACTATTTTTTTTATAGTTGTAGTTTTGATTTAAAGGGGGGGAAACAAGTTGACATTTGTCATTTGTGGCTTTCTTTCTTATCATCATGGCACAGATTCTGTACATGTATTAACAATGCAGTTTGCTGCATGCCTGGAAACTGCAAGATGGGGAGGGAGGGGGCGGGTCTTGCTCGAATGTTCTCACTCACTATCTTGTCTCTCATACACATATCCATCTGCAGACCATGGTCCCTAAACCTGCAGTTTCTTCCTGCTGGTGCAGGTACACACACACACACACACACACACACACACACACACACACACTCCATACCATTTCCATTCAACTCAATCTGCTTAGTTCGGGTTTGATCCATTTTTCTCCTCTCCATAGTTCTACCACCCTTCACTGCTAGTGTACAGCTCACAGCATCTCTCCTACCACCCTGGGAAAAGTCACATTCTAGGCTGGATTCTACTGAAGTAGAGGCCTGGTGGTTTAACAGCCGAAGACACACGCCTAGGGATGAGCACCCTCTTTGTGACACTTCATCCTGATGCCAAGATTTTTTGGAGAACATCTGCACTTTCTTATATATATATATAATATTAAAAAAAGCAACTGGGTATATATCACTAACAGCTTTGTAGGAAGCACTTTTAATGTTTTCTCTCTCACACACAAAGATTCAAAAGAAATGTGCATATATTTATTCTGTAATTTCAGTGATTATAAATTGTAAAGGTAATGTTTAATCATTGTATAGTGATTATGCCTCTGGTATAGCTTTCCTAATAAAAAGTTTTTGAAAAACATAATACATTATATATAGAGGATACAAAGCTTGAAC